GAAGGAAGGGCACCAAGCTGACACATCAGGGTCTCCGGTTTGCAAGGGCCAGGGCCGTAAGAGGGGGTTGGGGAGGGTATCCCAGGGCCCAGCACACTGAGAATAGGAAAAGCCCATTCCAAGCAATGGTGGCCTCGGGCCCCCCAGTTTGTGCCACCTCCCTCCCTCCAGTGCACCCGCGCCCAGCCCACGCTTGAGCTGGAGGGCCCCACGAAAAGCCAGCAAGCGAATGTACTAGGTACTGGGTGCGAATGCCCTCTTACCTGAAAGGGGAGGGAGCAGGATCACTTCGACATACAATTGATGAAGGGAGGGGATTAATGCCCAGAGAGGAATAGCTACTCGCCCAAGGTCACACAGTGAGGCCCAGGAGGCCCAGGATGCACCCAGATCTCCCGACTCCCAGCCCTGGGCTCGCAAGTCCAGGGTTCTCGAAAGGCCAGGGTGCAGACACCGCCCCCCAAAGACAGTCACACGCCCCCAACCCCCTTACCTCCCGGACCCCGGTGGGCCAGAGCCGGCTGCTGGGCGGGGCGCTCAGGCCGGGCAGGACGAGGCTGGGCCCGGCTAGGTCAGGGCTGGTCCTCTGCTCCCCCCAGGGTGGGGACGCCCTCAGCCAGGTCCCAGACGGAAGAGATGCTGCTTCCACTGCAAAATCCAGTCTTCCCACCCCGCCTGGCACAAGCCTCTATGTATCCAGGAAGCCCGACTCTGCGGCGCGGCCCCGGGGCTGCGGGATGAAGCATGGGGAGGGGCGAGGTGCGTGAAATGGGGCGGAGCCGGAGCGGGGGCCACCCCGCGAGCTGCCACTCTGACCGCGTCCCCTTTAAGGCCAGCCGGCCGGACACCGGCGGGGACGAGGCGGGGCGCAGAGCAACTCGCTGCAATGCCTCCTGGGAGATGGAGTTCGCTCTCGACGCGCCGAGCTGCGAGGAGCCCAGAGAGAACTACCAGTCCCGGAAGGCAGCGCACAGACCCCGGACCGCCACGCCCCTGGGCTGGGCTCCTACCCTCCGCCCCCCTCGCAAAGCTGCGCTGGCCGCTCGCGGAGGGAGAGGCTGCAGAGCGAGGGCAGGAGGTGGGTGCGGCACGGCCGGGGTCGCGGGGCTCGACTGCCTGTGCAACTGTGCTGCTCTCCCCAGACAAATGACCGGGAGCCATGACGTCATCGGGGGCGCAGGAAAGCAGGTGCTCTGCTGCTTTTGCAAGCAGAGAAATAAGAGTTTGGGCACCTACCCAGGGGTCCCAGGGAATGCCCTGTGGCTCCTGACCTCCCCCGCCTGTAATGCTCTGAGCACTTCAGCAGTAATGCATGGAAGAGATAAGGGTCTGTGACCCATGGAACTGTCCAAGTCCTCTCTGACACCCGCTTCTTTTCCTGCCGTGAAGGTAAGCCACTTTATAGATCCTAGGCCTGAAACCCAATGTTGGGAGGGAGTGTTTGTTTTCAAGAAGAAAGAGAGACTGAAACTAGAACATGCACATTTCTATCCAGAAGAAAACAGTTGGAGTAGACTAGAGTCCTACAAAGAGGGCAACAGGGAAGAAGATTCTGGACTGAGTAAAGGGGACCCACTCCTGGGTCCACCTCCTGCCTGGGCCCTCTGGAGAGAGAATTGGCCAGATTCAGCCCTGAGTCACAGCACCCTCCCCAGTTGCTGCCTCACAGCCATCTCCACACCAGCAGCCATGCCCCCAGCGGCAGCTCGCCCACACCTCTGTGGGACCTCCCCACCGTCTCGCAGCCCATCTGCTCCAGGCTTCTACTGACGATTTCGTATTTCACATGGACTCATTTCTCCTCAGACACTCCAGATGGGGAATGCCTTTCTGCAATATCAAAGTGCCCCATTAGACTGGGGAGGAATCATGAGGGGACATACCCCTGCCCCTGCCACAGAGTCGAGCATGGCAGCTGAATATCTCTCACACTGGCATGGCCCCCATCCTCTGGAGAAAGGAGGCCTCAGTGCAGTCAGCCTCTTCAGGAGGCAGAAATGTTGAGAAGTTCTCGCCACCCCTGCTGGGTGACTTTGGGGAGGTGTCTCCTCAGACCTCTGTTTCTCCATCTGGACGGTAAGCATGCTTGAAAGGTTGGGTTTTTGTTTTATAGTCATTTCTCACTTCTCACCCTCTCCAGGACTACTTCCAGCAACCCAGTCTCCTGCCATGTCCGACCCCATCACGCTGAACGTCGGGGGGAAGCTCTATACAACCTCACTGGCGACCCTGACCAGCTTCCCTGACTCCATGCTAGGCGCCATGTTCAGCGGGAAGATGCCCACCAAGAGGGACAGCCAGGGCAACTGCTTCATTGACCGTGACGGCAAAGTGTTCCGCTATATCCTCAACTTCCTGCGGACCTCCCACCTTGACCTGCCTGAGGACTTCCAGGAGATGGGGCTGCTCCGCAGGGAGGCCGACTTCTACCAGGTGCAGCCCCTGATTGAGGCCCTGCAGGAGAAGGAAGTGGAGCTCTCCAAGGCCGAGAAGAATGCCATGCTCAACATCACACTGAACCAGCGTGTGCAGACGGTCCACTTCACTGTGCGCGAGGCACCCCAGATCTACAGCCTCTCCTCTTCCAGCATGGAGGTCTTCAACGCCAACATCTTCAGCACCTCCTGCCTCTTCCTCAAGCTCCTTGGCTCTAAGCTCTTCTACTGCTCCAATGGCAATCTCTCCTCCATCACCAGCCACTTGCAGGACCCCAACCACCTGACTCTGGACTGGGTGGCCAATGTGGAGGGCCTGCCAGAGGAGGAGTACACCAAGCAGAACCTCAAGAGGCTCTGGGTGGTGCCCGCCAACAAGCAGATCAACAGCTTCCAGGTCTTCGTGGAAGAGGTACTGAAAATCGCTCTGAGCGATGGCTTCTGCATCGATTCTTCTCACCCACATGCTCTGGATTTTATGAACAATAAGATTATTCGATTAATACGGTACAGGTAAAAGGACCCCAACAACACTGGAGATGGGGAGTCCCAGGAAGCTCATGTCAGCCAGGTCTTGGAGGGCATCTCGCCAGTGGTGCGAGGCAGGGGACTATACTAATCTGTATTAATTGTGTAGCAGGACTTGATTCCCCCCATGATGAAGTCCACCTTTTGGAATCCAGTGTCCTCTGAACAGAACCACCTTTTTTCTTGCCATTTTGAGCTGCAGACAGGCGGTTTATTATGACAAGTGAAGAGTCAGCTGATGTGTACTAAAGGAGGCCATAGGAGGATTTTCCAGCCAGGACAAAAGAGCAGCAGTTTTCTCCTGGGCTCCATCTCTCTGTACCGCTAGCCAGTGCCGCATTTATCCATCTGTAAGAAGGCCCTGGTGGAGAGGATGGGATGAGAACAAGAGGCTACCTCCAGTTAACCAGGACATAAAGTCCCCAGCGGTTCCTGTCACACCTGCTCCTCCCTCCCCAGGGTGCATCCATGATCGTGGATGTTTGCCCAGGGGTGACCATGTTTGGCTGGCTTGGAATGCTGTGCATTCTCAGAGCTCTGTTAGTGTCCCCTCTTGGGGGTCAGAGATGAGGTGTGGCAGGGTCTAGAGGAATGAGTGTCCAGGCAGAGTTCAGAAGGTAGGAATGTCCCTCTTGATAGGGCTGAATCAAGGGATTCCTGGCTTTAGAAAGGGTCTGCTATCTTTGCAAAAATGTGCAAGTATCTGTAGCCAGTGTAATGAAATCACTTCCAAATCCAGCCTGTTACCTGACTTTTGTCATTGTTTTCCCAAAAATTTGAGGTATCATTGAAACAGGTCATTTTAAACAAATCTATTACGGATTCTCAGGGTTGGAAATAATTCGATGATTGCTTAGTCCTCCCCCACCCCTAGAACACCCCAGCACATCTGAAGATGAGCGCCTCTCCCTGGGTACCTGCAAGTGATCACCTTGGCCTGCTTGCATACCTTGGCTGATAGGAAGCGCGCCATCCCCAAGGCAGCTCCTGCTGTGGTTGGACAGTGCTGACTGTTAGACAGTTCTTCCCTATATTGAGCCAAAATCTGTCCTGCCACTTGCTGGATCTTGGTTGCAGACCTTCCCATTCACCCAGTTATATATCTTTGCTTTCAAAATAGTCACCTTGAGAGACCAGACATTTTTCTGAAAACATCATTACTCAGAATTCAGATTCCCCTCTGGGATCTGTCTTCAGAATCAAAGTTAGCTCTTTTCTATCCCCTGTAAGTCAGTCCCCTTTTGTTGTAGCTTCACCTCGTTTGTGACCCCCACTTCACCCACCTTCCCCACCATCTGTGGCTCCATATACCTTTCGACCATTTTCTGCTGGAAGAGGAAGATTCACGGCCCCTGAGGAGATCCAGAGGAAAGAGACGGTCTCCAAGGGTGCTGTGCAGCAAGGAGCCCAGGAGTGGTATGAACCGTAACAGTGCCCTTAGAGTAAATGTGCGGCCCCTAAGACCCTGCCCTCAGGAAGGCGGCCTTCCCCTGCAGTCCTGTGTCCCACCCCTGGGTCTCTGTAGGGTGCCATCCAGGGCAAGCAACCCAAGCACTGCTTCCCACCGGGTGATGAGCCATGCAGGCCTCCAAACTGCACGTCATGATTCATCCCTAAAGTGAGTTTGGCCTTGAGAGTCCCCAGGGTCCTCCCCCACTGGGCAGGGGTCCTCAAAGCCAAGGAAGCCTGGTGACACAGGCACCCATGGGAGGTGGGCCCAGAAAGGGGCTTCCCATAGATAGGCCCTGTGAGTAGGGAGCTTGTACACTGGGCCATGGGCAGCGCCAGTTCCCTTGAGCAGTAAAGGCCCTTTTCCCCCTACGGTGGGACCCAGGAGTCTCTCTGACAGCTTTTCTGCCAGGCACAGTGGCTCATGCCTGTAATCCCAACACTCTGGGAGGCCGAGGCGGGAAGATCACTTGAGGTCAGGAGTTCAAGACCAGCCTGGCCAACATGGTGAAACGTCGTCTCTGCTAAAAATACAAAAATTAGCTGGGTGTGGTGACAGGCGCCTATAACCCCAGCTATTTGGGAGGCTGAGGCAGTAGAATCGCTTGAACCCAGATAGCAGAGGTTGCAGTGAGCTGAGAGTGTGCCATTGCAGAGAGACTCCATCCCAAAAAAAGACAGCTGTCCCAGGCCAAGGGTACTTGGGAGAGCCCCTCATGGAGAACCTAGTTTAGACCAAGTAGCAGAAGCTGTGGTCATAACAAAACAATTTGAGGAAGAAATCTTACAAATCACCACTGCCCTTTCTCCTTTTCCATAAAACTGTCCATCTTTTCGGTGCTCCCTAATCCAAGCAGCTTGACTTTAGAGAAGTTGCAGAAGCAGTGAAGCCACTAACATGCTGTGTGACTTTATGCAAGTCACTCACCTCACTGAGCCACCTCCATTTCTTCATCTGTGAAATAGGCATAACAGTAATACATAACCCTACCTACCTCACAGGGCTGTTGTGAGGATCAAATGAAATAATGTAACGTGAGAATACAGTATAAATGATAAAGGATTGTTATTCTTTTGTGTCTGCTTGTAACGGGG